GACCACCTGACATCATGCCCCTGTTGACCCTTCAGAGACTCAGGCACACATCCAGGCCCCAATGCTACCTTTCAACCCCTCAACGACCTCAAACTGGTGTCCACTGACGCCCCTTCCAGTGACACCCCTCTTAATTCTTCCGACCTCGGCGAGAAGGGGGCTAACCTAGGCCTGTCCTTGAAGAGACCCAGGTGCCAGTCCATTCTCTCCAGCCTCCCCTCGGTGATCCCGGAAGCTGGAACGGCGGCTCTCCTCTGACCTCTGCACACTTTCTGAAGATGGGAGTGTCAGGGCAGGCAAAAAAGAGAAGCTCTTCGTTCCCCAGAACCCACTTCCAGTGCCTCAGTTCTGTTTCCCAGCAGGCTTGTGCAGGTCGAGATGCTCACACAGGACTGACCCTGGTGCCCCAGCGCATCCGGGAAAAAGGAACCACAAATTCCTCGGGAAATACACAGAGAAGATCCCGCTGCCACTTGGCCTTTCCCACGGCGTGGCTGCCCCTCCCCGGCCTCCCTTGGGCCCGGCTGGAGCGCACAGCGCGGGACGCCCCCGACCCGGGGTCCTCTGGCACGAGGGGCAGCCTGATCTCGGCGACCGTCTCCACCCAAGGCTGCTGCCCGCCCCAGCTCGGACTCCGCGCGGCCTGGCTCCCAGGGGACGGGCGGGAGGGCCCGGCGAGACCGCTCGGCCGTCCACCCAGAGCCGGCACCCGGAGGTCGGCCCCTGGGCGCGGATCCCGATCTGAGGGCGGGTCCCAAGCGGCAGGGAGCGAACCTGGGACCGTGCCACCCCCCCACCAGTGGGCGCGGCAGCCGAAAAAAAGGGGAAGCGCCGGCGCTGGACTCTGCTCAGGGCAGCCCGCGAGGACCTAGGGCTCCGGCCACAGCGGCCCGAGCGCCCGGGGTGGGGCTACGCGGGCTCAGAACACGGTGGCTGGGGCGCCCTGCCCGCCGCTGCGCGCTTCCATTGGCTGCCGAGGCAAGGGCGGGGACTCAGTCACCGGCCTCCGCCTCCCGCGGCGTCCACACTCGCCGCGCGCGCGGCGGCCGGGCTGGACCTTGCTGGCCCGCGGCGCCATGAGCCGCAGCCTGGACTCGGCGCGGAGCTTCCTGGAGCGGCTGGAAGCGCGGGGCGGCCGGGAGGGGGCAGTCCTCGCCGGCGAGTTCAGCGTGAGTGGCACACGGGGTCCGCGAGCGGCGCGCCCTCCCTGACCCACTCATAATGCTCTACCAGGACATCCAGGCCTGCTCGGCCGCCTGGAAGGCTGACGGCGTGTGCTCCACCGTGGCCGGCAGTCGGCCAGAGAACGTGAGGAAGAACCGCTACAAAGACGTGCTGCCTTGTAAGTCGGGGCTTCCGTAGGGAGTCGGTGCAAACTCCACGTTTCTCACCTTATCTGCTGACAGATGATCAGACGCGAGTAATCCTCTCCCTGCTCCAGGAAGAGGGACACAGCGACTACATTAATGGCAACTTCATCCGGGTGAGGGTTGGGGTCACGGAAGGAGGTGGACTAGAATCTCAGTCGTGAATTCGGCCTTCACCAGGGCGTGGATGGAAGCCTGGCCTACATTGCCACGCAAGGACCCTTGCCTCACACCCTGCTAGACTTCTGGAGACTGGTCTGGGAGTTTGGGGTCAAGGTCAGCACTTGGGGGTGCGGCACAATGGTGGGCACCTTCCTCTCCCCTGACCCTCCTTGTCTAGGTGATCCTGATGGCCTGTCGAGAGATAGAGAATGGGCGGGTAGGTGCCCTCTGCCCCCAGGTTTCATGTCCACTCCCTGCCTTTTCTCCCTTACCTTTTGCAGAAAAGGTGTGAGCGGTACTGGGCCCAGGAGCAGGAGCCACTGCAGACTGGGCTTTTCTGCATCACTCTGGTGAGCTGTGGGAGTTTTCAAGGAAGATTCCCCTCTTCTTACTTGCCCCACCCCCCTTACTCAGATAAAGGAGAAGTGGCTGAATGAGGACATCATGCTCAGGACCCTCAAGGTCACATTCCAGAAGGTACTGTGACAGGGGAGGAGGAGGTAAAGGGGAAGTCTTTTGCTCATCTTTTTCTGTGTTTCAGGAGTCCCGTTCTGTGTACCAGCTACAGTATATGTCCTGGCCAGACCGTGGGGTCCCCAGCAGTCCTGACCACATGCTCGCCATGGTGGAGGAAGCCCGTCGCCTCCAGGGATCTGGCCCTGAACCCCTCTGTGTCCACTGCAGGTTTTGGAAATGGGCTTCAGGAGGGTCTGGTGCCTGACCAGGCACACTCTGATTCTCTTGTCAGTGCGGGTTGTGGGCGAACAGGCGTCCTGTGCACCGTGGATTATGTGAGGCAGCTGCTCCTGACCCAGGTACGATACAGGCATCCTGTGTGTGCAGTGTGTCCTGCTCAAGTGCCTTGTCTGTCTGCCCCAGATGATCCCACCTGACTTCAGTCTCTTTGATGTGGTCCTTAAGATGAGGAAGCAGCGGCCTGCGGCCGTGCAGACAGAGGTGAACCCTGGGTCTCCTAATCTTCAGGGACACTTCCCTTCTTGATGGTCCCTCACCCCAACAGGAGCAGTACAGGTTCCTGTACCACACGGTGGCTCAGATGTTCTGCTCCACACTCCAGAATGCCAGCCCCCACTACCAGAACATCAAAGAGGTACAGAGGCTCCTTTCCCACTCTCCTGTCCACCTCAGGAGCCTCCCCTCCTGTTTTTCTTCAGAATTGTGCCCCACTCTACGACGATGCCCTCTTCCTCCGGACTCCCCAGGCACTTCTCGCCATACCCCGCCCACCAGGAGGGGTCCTCAGGTACCCGGCTCCATCCCCGGATTCTTCCCTGCTTTCACTTCCTCCCGGCCCTCCCTGCCTGCAGGAGCATCTCTGTGCCCGGGTCCCCGGGCCACGCCATGGCTGACACCTACGCGGTGGTGCAGAAGCGCGGGGCTCCAGCGGGCGCCGGGAGTGGGACGCAGACGGGGACGGGGACGGGGACGGGGGCGCGCAGCGCGGAGGAGGCGCCGCTCTACAGCAAGGTGACGCCGCGCGCCCAGCGACCCGGGGCGCACGCGGAGGACGCGAGGGGGACGCTGCCTGGCCGCGGTGAGTCGAGGCTTGCTCCTTCTCAGGGCATCGAGCTGACCCGTGGGGGGTCTGCTGCCCTCAGTTCCTGCTGACCAAAGTCCTGCCGGATCTGGCGCCTACGAGGACGTGGCGGGTGGAGCTCAGACCGGTGGGCTAGGTAAGTCAGGTAGAGCCTGGGTTGCTGGGACTCCATGAGACCCACGGCACCCTTCTTCTCCCAGGTTTCAACCTGCGCATTGGGAGGCCGAAGGGTCCCCGGGACCCGCCTGCTGAGTGGACCCGGGTGTAAGTCTAACGCCAGTTCCTGCCTGTTGCCTCTTGTGAGCTCGGACTGCTGATGCCCCGGTGCTGCTGAGCGCCGTGCGCAGAATGGAAACAGTGGGCCTGGATCAAAGTTAAAGTTTCTCAGGGTGGGAAATGTGGGGGCTTTGCCCCAATGACTGTAGCATTCAAGGCTTGAGGCTGGAGGAGGTAGCTAGGGTATAGTGGCTGGTGAGGCTGCACAGAGCAGATTCAAGAAAGAAGATCAGGAAGGGGCATGACCCCTGAGTTATGAAGGGGAGAAGGGACAGATGAGCTTCCGGAGACTGCTCTCCTCACCACACAGCACTAGTCCATCCTCAGCACCTGAGCCTCCCTCACTTGGACACTCAGGGGACCACACAGAGAAGTGGATGGACACTTCGCCATCCAGGCAGAACTAAGCCAGGCATAACCACAGCCAAGCAGATTAACCCCAGGCAGACCGATAAAAAGACCTCCAGATAGGCAGACAGACAGATGGACCACCAACCTGGACAGACAGCCAAAGCTTCAGAGATACAGTCCACAGGTGGACAAAGGGATCCCCAGCCAGAGAGAGAGAGACCAGCCAACAGCTTGATAGACCAGTGCAGCCAGAGAGACCACCAAACAGAGCCCCCAAAAGACAGACATCTCTGCTAGCTGGACAGCCAGGTGGACCCCCTAAGTTAGATTACTAGACAGATATAAACAGATCCCCTGCTGAACAGATACACAGAGTTCTCAGACCCCACCCCCACCCTCAGGTGGGCTGGCTGGCTGACAGACCTTCTGGCCAGACAGACTCCTAACCAACCAGATGGACTGCCAGACAGGCAGACATCAGCCACATGGAATCCTGACATCCCAGCCAGCCGGCCAGACTCTCATCTTGATGTCTTGATGGATGGACCCCAGCTAGTCAGACATGATCCTCCAGATTGACAGACAAGTCCCCCAAATGAGTACACATCTCCAGCTATTCAGACAGATGGACCCCCAGCAAATCAGGACCTATCTAGGCAGACCCCAGCCAGACCCCCGCCAGACAGACTCCCAACCAGACTGACCCCTTACTATTCACACAGCCTGCCGAGTAGCTGGGACTACAGGTCTAATTTTTTTTTTTTTTAAGAAATGAGTTTTTGCCATGTTGCCCAGACTGGTCTTGAACTCCCAACCTCAAGCAATCCTCCTGCCTCAGCCTCCCAAAGTGCTGAGATTACAGGTGTGAGCCACCAGGCTCAGCCCCCTAAGATTTGAAACACTTTAAATGGCCCATGGTAGGGTTCCTGCTAGGATAAAACATTAAGCGGCTGTTAAAAGAAATAAAAGGAGGACACGTCTCTGTGCACTGGTGTGGACAAATCTCCAAGTCACTGCAAAATGGAAAAAGTATAAGATGCTCTTTCCCTGAACCTCAAGGGTCCCGCCCCTCTCACTTTCAGGTCTCTGGACCTCTGACTGACACTGTGCCTGCCCAGGTCCCTGTATGCACTGCCACAGTGCCCTGGGCCCCATGTCCACCCCTGTCCTGCCCTTCTCTGGGATAGGGCTGGCCTTCCTCTGCCTCTGCCTGGCTGCATCCATGGTCGATCTCAAGTGCCTTGGCATGAACTCCACTCTCCTGCAGCCTTCAATCAAGGAATGATGGGGATGTGTACATACCCCACCCCACCCCTTGGCAGGGTGATGCTGAGGTGTGGATTTTTAACAGTTCCCAGACTTTCCCAGGAGGCTTGGGTTTGGGTGCCCACAGTGGGAGCTGGTGTGATATCATACCTTCGCCGGCCGCCTTTCCTTCCTGTTCTCTGTGCCCCTACTCCCACTCTAGAGCTGCCCCGTTTCTCTGTTTTCGTGAAAGAGCTGACCCTGTGCTGCCTCCCACTCTCCCAATGCCCCTGCCACTCCTGTGAGCCTGCTGCTGGTGAGGTCGGTGCTGACCTCTGTGTTGCTGGATAATGAGTCATCTATCTCTGGAGGAGAAGAAAGGCAGGTCCTCCACAGCCCTGATAAAATCTCCAAGTCTCCCAGTTTCGGGTCCCTCTCCTGGGATGCAGACCCACTGCCTGCCCAGCTGGTACGATCCACATGCCCTCTTCTTGGGAATAGGGGCATGGGAAAGTGACTAAAGATACTGTTCTGGCTGCTGTGTTCACTGTGAGTAATAAACTGTCCATTTCTCCGATTCAGAGGTCTGTTTTTCCTTTTTTTCTTCCC